ATGTCGTTGATTATACACGACCACTTAACTTTCTTATGTATAAGCTTTGTTAAAAAAAAAAAAAGCTAAGCATTTTTTCTCATTTCTATTCATTACTTTTCAAAATCATAAAATGTAATTTCAGAAAAGATTGAGTTTGGGACAAGGATGAAAAATACGTTAATTAGAATTACTAAATTAGTACCAGATCAGGATTTTCCCAAACTGTAGTTTTGACCTGCAGTACAAACTCTATGCTTTGAGTTTTTAAACTAACTCATTAATTTGAGCTATCTCAAATCATGCAACCGCCTCCATATCTCCCAAATTCACTCCTAGACACAACTTACACCAAAAGCCACGTATGTGCTTCTACAATTAAAACGGGCAAAACGTCCTTACTTGATACACATTTCTGCCTTAAAAAAGAAAAAAATAATTCTGTGGGGCAAGTAGTGCGGGTGTTACCCATATTTTATGCATGGGGCAACTGAAATCAAATCCCTGCCCTAGGCTATTTAACAGCGGAACCTCCAGTAAGGGTCCGGGGGTTCTGAGGTCTAGTCCAGCTGCGTTCACATTTCGAGGTCGGCTTTGTTAATCCTCGGACTTTAAATTCCTGCGGTTTTCTGTCATGGAGCTAAATCACCACTAAATTACTGTGTGCTCACAGAGTCCTGCAGACACGGGCCCCACTTTTAAACTGAAAAACAAGCGGGGGACGGGGGGGGCACGTGACGCGCGAACCCTCAAGGCGAGATAACCGAACATCCTTGGGCTGTTTGCCGAGGCAGTCTTGTAGCCCTGGAATAGGTCACCAGGCTCCAGCGACTATAAAGCGCGGCCGCCGAAACCCGGTCCGGCTCAGATGACAATTTGGCAGCCTCTGGGTGTCTGCCTCAGTTCTGCGCAGCCCATGCTGCGCTCTTGCCACTCCGCGCCCCGCGCCTCGTGAGGCAGAGCCCGCCCCGGAGCGGCGCGCGCACCCCAGGACTCGCGTCGCGTGACTCGGCCAAGGCGCGCAGGGTTTGCGCCCGCCCGCGCCACTTCCGACTCAGCCCTCGGTTCAGGTTCCGGGGCGCCGCAGAGCTCCCGGCCTCTGGACCGCGCGCGGCGCTCTGGGGAATCCGGCGCCACGCGCCGTGCGGTGGCCAGGATGGAGGAGGCCGGAGCAGCGGTGGTCACGGCCGGGGAGGCCGAACTGAACTGGTCCCGCCTCAGCGTGTCCACCGAGACGCTGGAGTCTGAGCTGGAGGCGCGGGGGGAGGAGCGGCGCGGGGCGCGGGAGGCGCTGCTGCGGCTGCTGCTGCCTCACAACCGTCTGGTGTCGCTGCCACGGGCGCTGGGCAGCGGCTTCCCGCACCTCCAGCTGCTGGACGTGAGCGGCAACGCGTTGACCGCGCTCGGGCCGGAGCTGCTCGCTCTGCGCGGCCTGCGCACGCTGCTGGCCAAGAACAACCGGCTCGGCGGGCCCAGTGCGCTGCCCAAGGGCCTGGCCCAGTCGCCGCTCTGCCGCAGCCTCCAGGTGCTCAACCTCAGCGGCAACTGTTTCCAGGAGGTGCCTGCCTCGCTCTTAGAGCTGCGCGCGCTGCAGACCCTGAGCCTGGGCGGCAACCAACTGCAGAGCATCCCGGCTGAGATCGAGAACTTGCAGAGGTGAGCGGGTGTGTGCCGGAGGGTGGGGAGGCACTTTTTTGGTTTTGTTCATTTATTTTTGCAGTTTAGAGTGTTTATATCTTGGAGGAAATTTCATTAAAGAAATCCCACCAGAATTAGGAAATCTGCCTTCTCTGAATTATTTGGTATTATGTGACAACAAAATCCAAAGCATACCTCCTCAACTTTCACAGTGAGTAGTTCCAGGCATTTGTATATACGCAGTGCCATTGATTTTTCTACTACATTTATTCTAGGTTACATTCACTTCGTTCCCTAAGTCTTCACAATAACTTGCTGACATATCTGCCTCGAGAGATCCTCAACCTTATTCATTTGGAAGAGTTGAGTTTACGAGGAAATCCATTGGTTGTTCGTTTTGTTAGAGATTTAACCTATGATCCTCCAACTCTCCTGGAATTAGCTGCACGGACCATTAAGATTCGAAATATTTCCTACACTCCCTATGATCTTCCTGGAAATCTTCTTAGATACTTGGGTTCAGCCAGCAATTGCCCAAACCCAAAGTGTGGAGGTAAGTTAATTCAGTATTCATGTTTCCCACTTAATGATTACTTTCTATTCCTTCTTCTCTTTAGGAGTCTACTTTGACTGCTGTGTCAGACAAATTAAATTTGTGGACTTCTGTGGGAAGTATCGCCTCCCACTGATGCACTACTTGTGTTCACCAGAATGTTCTTCCCCTTGCAGTTCTGCCTCTCACAGCTCCACTTCCCAGAGTGAATCTGACTCAGAAGATGAAGCTAGTGTTGCTGCACGCAGAATGCAGAAAGTTCTTCTTGGTTGAACAGGAGTGCACAGTGTTGTGAAATACTTAAAAAACTGAGCAAAATGGTTAGACAAGAAAATAGAGCTTGAAGTTCACTAGAAATCTTATCTTCATCTTAAGTGTTCATCAAAGAGTCTGGGATGATATAAAACATTTTGTGTTTCATCTACCCATTCAGCAAGAATGAGTCCAGTCCCATGTTTAGATTATTTTAACATAATTTGTGAATGATAGTTTCACATTTGGCTGATGGTTTGCAGTTTTCACTCAAGTTTTGCATGAATCACAAAGCAGAATGGTACCTTTTGAAGAGCAGTTCTGCAATAAGTCATGAGTAGTATAACTTTTGGACATTGAGATGGAGAAAGTGAGAAATTATCAAAGCTATAATTGCCAGAGTTGCCCTTGGGTTTAGGTAGAACACTGTATACCATATATACTATATACCATATATACTATATATACCATATATATTATATGCCATAAACAGGATTAACCCTCCCTTTTCTAATTGCCTGTATGTCTAGATTACAGAACTATTCAAAGAAGCTCACAGATGGTTACATGGGACAAACCTTTCTGACAAACTAACTGGTAAAGTAAGGCATATAACATTTACATGAGATATTAAAACTTTTTCATTATTATCCTTTGTTCTATATGATTGCTATTAACCTTATGTAATCTAGCAATGACTGTTATAGTGCCTTAATCCAGCAAGGATATAAAAATGTATTCAAGAAGTAATGCCAGAGCAACCTATAACCTGACATACCATGCAGAACATTGTAAAATATTCTTTAACAGAACTAGGTAAATAACTGTGTATCTAATATCCGATCTCATGGCCCTCTTAACATTTTTTTGTTTAAATGTGCACTCATCCCTTATAAGCACATTACTTTTACACTTAATGGTAGGCCACAATCTTCATCAATCTGTTCATCATAAGACAGAGTAAGAATTTTTAACAGAAAATTCTAAAAGAGATAGAAGCTAGGAAAGCTTCTTTATATCTTGCATTAAATGGGTAGGGAAAAAATATGACTCTCACCCATGTCATGTACTGGACCATCTTTCTCTACTTTTTAAAGAAAAACTAATACAACTAGAAAAACATCACAACAAGCCAAATAAAAATGGAGAAAAGGAGTCATTGTCCTTATACCTAATGGAACAGTTTCCAGAACTACTTTAACTATGGAAGCATTTTTGAAAATAAAGTATTAATAAAATAGAAAAAAATTATTAAATATATTGTATCCTTAATGTATAGCAGGAAAATAGTTTCACAAATTAATTGCTATTAGAAATTACCAAATTTTTATTAAGTACTTTAATATGCAATACAAATTGAATAATAGTACAACTATAAGTTGATATAAAGTAAGTGCTTACTGGTAATCATTAAATAACTAATAACATGACTTGTTGGTTAATGTTAAACCTACAGTAAGAAATGTTATACAGATCAGATAGGCATTAGAACATCAGGTGTACCTTTTCTGATTTCTGGCATTCATGGCACACCATTTCTTAAAAGCAGATTGTTGTATAATAACATATACATGTATTAGGGTTTTTTTCATATATATTTTTTATTTTAGAAGAAACTAGCATAATTCAGGGTTTATGTGTTTATTTGTATATTAATTCATGAAACATGAGAGTTTCATGAACTGCAGATGTGAAACGCTGCTATAGAATGAATCCCTTCACCTTTACCTTGTTATAATGTAGTAAGATTTTGTTTTCCTTTTGACTCAGAAATTTTCTATGTCTATAGAGGTAATCTAATATGTTCCTACTGCCTAGAAGAGTAATACATAGGTGATTATATCATAAAATAGAGGTATAAAGTCTTTGCTTACTTCTCCATGTGGGCCACAGCAAGCTGCAGACTGTACAGTTATGAAAGGTAAAGATGACTTAGGCTGTGCCTAAGTGACAAATGTAAAATGTTTTGTAAATAAGTGACTTACCTAAGATACATAAGATATTTTCATAGAAAATAATGTATTCATAGTAAAATACTCAAATTGATAGGACCAATTTTTTCTGGCCTAAATGCTTATGCCTACTTCCTAATCAATTACCAGCTTGACTTAAGTAACTGCTTGAGTAGTCTTCTAAGAGTTAGTCTTCGTAAAATAAATGGATAGGTATGTAAATATATAATCTTACATACCCTTTCCAGCTTCCTAGAAAGGTCTACTGCTTCATCTTTTACAGATGTAAATAGGTCCAACCAGAGACAGTTTCTGGCCTTTGCATATAAGAATATAGATGTATACCACAGTATTATTTCAACAAAATGTTATGGTTCTATGTATAGTTGAAAACTCTATGATCAGCATACAACTGTCTTTTGGTAATTTTTAATGAAGTCTACATTTAGCCGTCGGTTTTATCTTTCTTAAATCTTTGACCTAAACTTTTGTAAGAGCAGCTAATAATTTCTAAGATTTTCCCTGTTTCTTTTTCCTACCTTTCCTTTTCTCATAACTGATTGGAGAAATTAATCAGAAGTCAAATACAAGGGACTTCATAATCTAGAAACCAGATAATCAGCTCCCAAGTCATGTAGCTAACTATGCATTTAAAATAAGTCTGTCTCTTTAGTTCTTAAGTCATATATTTGTTTGTTAATTACAGTAAATGAACTTTAATTGGGGTTTTTAAAAGACAGAATTAGCGAAGTCTAATTTTTATAATGAAATAAGTTTTTGATATTGCTCTACTTGGACGATTTTAGTGACCAAAACTATGGATAAAACTGCCTAAGCATAACATTAATATATTTAGAATGGCATTCTTCAGTGCTAGTATTTGAAATTGGAATTAGTACATTGTGCATTCTTAGTAGTCTTTATCCCTAGAATCAATTCTCTCAGCATCACCAAACTGAATTGGTGAAATAGTGCTAAGATTCTGGGCAATAGGAAGATTAGTGAATATGATACATTGATTCCAGGGTGCCAGGGATTGGCTGACATTAAGGACCAGCTGGCTATGGTCCTCAGGCTACGGTCCTCAGTATTCTAGTATTTGAGTAGTGGAGGTAAATCCAAAGGCGACTGGTTATATTTTACTTCTAAATGTGTGCTGAAGTGTCTCTTGTTCAAAAATTCTTGATATTTAGAGCTTCAAGTTACCACATTTAAAAGTAAAGACTTGGCACGGTGGCACACACCTATAATCTTAGCACTTTGGGAGGCCGAAGTGGATGGATCATATGCAGTCAGGAATTTGAGACCAGCCTGGCCAACATGGTGAAACCTCATCTTTACTAAAAATACAAAAATTAGCCGGGCGTTGTGACGCACACCCATAGTCCCAGCTAACTCCGGAGGCTAAGACAAGAGAATCACTTGAACTTGGGAGACAGAGGTTGCAGTAATCTGAGATCACTCCGCTGCACTCCAGCCTGAGTGAGAGTGAGACTGTGTCTCAAACAAACAAACAAAAAACAAACAAAAAAATTTGCATTGTAAATTGTACCTCAAATTTGAGCAGTTTTTGTGTTTGTGTAAATTAAAGTAAAAAGCAGTCCACAATAATGTTTTGTAATACTGCACACCAGTTCTACCAGATTTTGTAACTATCAGATTTAAATGAAAAAAGAGAAGGAAGAGGCTGATTGCTGGAGTGTTAAAGAAATCTTGGCCGGGCGTGGTGGCTCACGCTTGTAATCCCAGCACTTTGGGAGGCCGAGGCGGGTGGATCACGAGGTCAGGAGATCGAGACCATCCTGGCTAACACGGTGAAACCCCGTCTCTACTAAAAATACAAAAAAAAATTAGCCGGGCGTGATGGCGGGCGCCTGTAGTCCCAGCTACTCGGGAGGCTGAGGCAAGAGAATGGCGTGAACCCGGGAGGCGGAGCTTGCAGTGAGCCGAGATTGCGCCACTGCACTCCCGCCTGGGCCACAGAGCGAGACTCCGTCTCAAAAAAAAAAAAAAAAAAAAAAGAAATCTTTAGAAGCCACAGGGCTAGAAGAGAAGTCACCAAACACCTAGGGACAGTCCTAGGCCTAGAAAGCCCTTTAAAGTAATAGTGAATTGTTTTAAAATTAAGTTATTGAGTGGCCTACTGACTACCATCCAAAAACCTTTATCACCAAATTTGTTCAGTGTTTGCTATTGGGAGATTGTCCATATCCCTCCGTAATTAAGGGCCAGCAAGTAATACGATCTTCTTACAGCCAACCTTGCTCTTCCCAAAGGGAGAAAGTAATACATCATTAACCTGGAATTTGTGATATAACAGGTAGCCTTGGTTAATGTTTACCTTTTCACTATGTAAAAAAGAAAAAACACACAGCAAATAGTGCAAATAAAATTTGGTCTTTTAAAGCATTTTAGCAGTAGCTATGTAAAAAAAGTTAATGGTTATTATTCCTAAATTTTCATAAGACCCTTGGTAGACAAAACTATCGGTTATATTATGTATATATGAGGTTAGTTAAGCTGCATTTAGTTAGGAACATTTAATTTTTACCTAAATGATCCTTTTTTCATCCAGAGGTAGAGATTTTATTGTCATTATGAATGTTACTCCCCATTTAGTCCAAAATAGTGAGCTTTTAAGTTGTGCCAGGTACTTAACAATAGTAAAAGCTATTGTATAGATTTTTATTCAATGTGACCTATAATACATTTCTGATTCCTTCTGTATTGAATGTCCCAGTTTCCATATTAAGTGCTATGCCCTGTATAACATTAATGAATTTAATAGTGTACAATTTTGGGCCAGGCATGGTGGCTCACGCCAGTAATCCTGGCACTTTGGGAGGCAGAGGCAGGCAGATCACCTGAGGTCAGGGGTTCGAGATCAGCCTGGCCAACATGGCAAAATCACATCTCTACTAAAAATACAAAAATTAGCCAGGCGTGGTGGTGCATGCCTGTAGTCCCAGCTACTCAGGAGGCTGAGGCAGGAGAATCGCTTGAACCCAGGAGGCGGAGGTTGCAGTGAGCCGAGATCATGCCATTGCACTCCAGCCTGGGAGACAGAGCAAGACTCTATCTCAAAAATAAAAATAAAAAAAAAATTGCGTGCAATTTTGTATTTTCATAGTCGTATCTTTTTAAAGGTATCATGATTTCAGTTGTGGTCAGGAAGTATGTGCCTTAAATCCTCTACTCTAGACCCAAAGTTTGGAGAGCTATATTATTTAATAAGTTGTTTGTGACAGCCTTGTTACCTTTTTCATTTGATTTGAGGGAGAAAGACTGTGATCCTGACAGATTCCTTCTCATAAAATGGCCTAATGTGTATCAGTCTAGGACTTCTGGGGAGGGAACCTCTACCATGCATTCTGTCCCAGGATGTCAAAGTCATAAGAATCAGGGTCCCCTGAAATAAAATCACTGAAAAGATATGTTCTGTTATATATTATTTAAAAAATTTATCTGGTGCCACCAAAGAATGACAGCAGTTTCTAACCAACTTCATATTTATAGCATCTTATGAAGATATTGTAAGGCTTAGCATATTTTGCCACTGGTTTTCTTTGTAATATAGGTTGAAAGTGAGACATGTTTGAATACTTTTGTATGTAAATATCTCCCATTCTTTTTCTATCTCTTCTTGGTCTATATTTACTAAGAATTGATATTTAAAAAACAGTTCACTAATGAACTCTACATATTATTGAACACTCACAGGGCAATATTGATTTGGGTGCTACTAGACTTTTACCTAACATTAGTCTTTCTCAATAGTTGTTGTAAAGGATAGTATTCAATCCAGTAAATATTAAAGTGTATTAGTTTAATGAAGGTTATTTATATACTGTCATACCACAAACCTATGGTGGAAAGAACATCTGCATTCACCAGAATGTACTTGTTCCTTTGGCTGTGAATAAATTGGATAAGACTTTTTTATTGTAAGTTCCAGCTGTTGGAAGATACGGGGATAAGATTGACATTGCTGTTGCAGTATTGCAAAAACATGACTAAATTGGTTAATTATGTCTACCGCTTATGTTTAAGAGAATCCTTTCACTAACTTAAATTGTTAACATTGTTGTGATATTGAGAAAGAATATTAACCTAAACAGTCACTTTACAACAATCATGTAAAGACGTGTGCCTGCAGTTGAGGTTTTTTGCATTTCTGAGCCTGCTTTGTATTCATGAGAAACAAAAACATAATGGGAGAAAAGTTTTAGATAAGCAGCATTGTAAGTTTTTGTAAAGTTTGGGATGTCAAAGTATTAACGAAGGGTACTGAAAACATACTTTTACTTGGGTCAAATTACTTTTTATGATCTGATTTCTTAATTTTCTGTATTTGAAATCTTGCAAATTAGGAATATCTACATCTATAGATAAATAAGTAAAACTTAATGGTAGAAATAAGTGTAATTCAGCAACATGATTCAACAATTTTTATATTTAGGATAAGTTATTGTTTATTATATTAATATCAAATTTATATATTGCCTTGTAATGCTAAATGCTCTTAAAAGAATATATGGGCTACTTCAATTCTACCACCTTCTTCCCCCTCCCCCAGGACGTACAAAAGATCTTATATTAACCAATCCTCTGTGAATTTTGCCATATCAAACATTGTGCCTTATTTTAATAAAACTGTTTTGTTGGAATCCAGTTCTATATTAAAGTCTCTATAATGTTGATATTTGCCTGATTACTTGTTACATCATTGAATACATACATTAAATATGTACTAACATTGACTCTGTTCTAGATGCAATGGATAAAAGATAAA